TGGTTAAACTTTCACTATAAGTGCTACCCCACTCCAAGTAAAAACTACCTAACACATGGGAGTAGTAAACATGAAACATTGCTCTCATTTATTTAATAGTCGTCACCTTGTAAATAAATATGAGTACATCAGATCTCCAGTTATGGGGCTGGAAGATTTTTAGCATAAGGACAAGTAGGATGCAGAGGAAAAAGGGAGAATGGCTAGAGGCATAGCAAATAATTATTTTCTGTAACACGGAAGACTTTTATCCTATTTATTTACAAGGGAAACCCTCGATTACAACTTGTCTATTAGGTTCTGAGACCTTTTGTGAAATCAGACCCCCAAAAAAGCCGGGGGGATCTGTGAAAAACAGATCCAAGTGTATTTGATATTTGGCATTCTCCGGTGTCCCTCCCACTTGTCACTTTCTTTTCTGATCCGTTTCAGATTCATTCCATATCCTTTTCATATTCATTTTATGTTGATCCTCTTGTCCCTCCTCCCTCATTTTCGTGGTTCCTTCTCCCTCCTCGTCTCATTAAAACTCTTGCAAATCTCCCTTTCTGCTTGCTCTTCTGTTTGCGGTAGCTGCTGAAATCTTACCGAAGTGATGTATATTCTGAAACTTCTGCGGGTTTCTAAGTGACATTGAGCATGCTCAGTAGCTAGGGCCGGTTTTGTTCGCTTGGAAATCTCCCTTTCTGCTTGCTCTTCTGTTTGCGGTATCTACTGAAATCTTACCGAAGTGATGTATATTCTGAAACTTCTGTGGGTTTCTAAGTGACACTGAGCATGCTCAGTAGCTAGAGCCGGTTTTGTTCGCCAGCAGATGGCCTGATTCGACCTCTCCAAAAATAGACATTTTAACTCTCTGAACTCCTGTTTAAGGAAGGATGTAATTCGCTTTGCTCTCTCCTCATTTTCAAGGTTCAAAGGGAAGCTGCGAGGATTCCAAGGTCCCACCGCCCTCACAGCCAATGAGGGGCCTGGGAGGGAGGAGCTTGGTGCAGCTTGAGCTTCTGAGAGAATCATTCCCGGTAGATGCAGCGGAGTCTGAGCTCTGCTGCATCTGTCACAGCAGAACAAAATTAAAAACACAACAGTGGAAGAGAAACGCTGCAGACTATGGGACGCTGTAGGACTTTCTAAAACATTTGCTGGGGATTTCTGTGAAGCATGATCTTTTAAAACGAATTCTTTTGGAAGCCGGTTTGGGTAACTGGGAAAATGACACATATGCTAAATGCAGCAGCTGATCGAGTGAAATGGACCAGATCGAGTGCTGCTAAGAGGGCTGCCTGCCTGGTGGCTGCGGCATATGCTCTGAAAACCCTCTATCCCATCATTGGCAAGCGTTTAAAGCAATCTGGCCACGGGAAGAAAAAAGCAGCAGCTTACCCTGCTGCAGAGAACACAGAAATACTGCATTGCACCGAGACCATTTGTGAAAAACCTTCGCCTGGAGTGAATGCAGATTTCTTCAAACAGCTACTAGAACTTCGGAAAATTTTGTTTCCAAAACTTGTGACCACTGAAACAGGGTGGCTCTGCCTGCACTCAGTGGCTCTAATCTCAAGAACCTTTCTTTCTATCTATGTGGCTGGTCTGGATGGAAAAATCGTGAAAAGCATTGTGGAAAAGAAGCCTCGGACTTTCATCATCAAATTAATCAAGTGGCTTATGATTGCCATCCCTGCTACCTTCGTCAACAGTGCAATAAGGTACCTGGAATGCAAATTGGCTTTGGCCTTCAGAACTCGCCTAGTAGACCACGCCTATGAAACCTATTTTACAAATCAGACTTATTATAAAGTGATCAATATGGATGGGAGGCTGGCAAACCCTGACCAATCTCTTACGGAGGATATTATGATGTTCTCCCAATCTGTGGCTCACTTGTATTCCAATCTGACCAAACCTATTTTAGATGTAATGCTGACCTCCTATACACTCATTCAAACTGCTACATCCAGAGGAGCAAGCCCAATTGGGCCCACCCTACTAGCAGGACTTGTGGTGTATGCCACTGCTAAAGTGTTAAAAGCCTGTTCTCCCAAATTTGGCAAACTGGTGGCAGAGGAAGCACATAGAAAAGGCTATTTGCGGTATGTGCACTCGAGAATTATAGCCAATGTAGAAGAAATTGCCTTTTACAGAGGACATAAGGTAAGATAGAAATTAAGGTGATGGGTGAAATGAAAAAGTCCTCAACTCTTTTTCCTCTCTATAGGTAGAAATGAAACAACTTCAGAAAAGTTACAAAGCTTTAGCAGATCAGATGAACCTCATTTTATCCAAACGTTTGTGGTACATCATGATAGAACAGTTCCTGATGAAGTATGTTTGGAGCAGCAGTGGACTAATTATGGTGGCTATACCTATTATCACTGCAACTGGCTTTGCAGATGGTGGTAATGACATTTATGCTTAATCTCAAATATATACTCAAGTTTTGTAATTTGTTTTTATATCTAGAGGATGGCCAAAAGCAAGTTATGGTTAGTGAACGGACAGAAGCCTTTACCACTGCTCGAAATTTACTGGCCTCTGGAGCTGATGCTATTGAAAGGATTATGTCTTCATACAAAGAGGTACTTGCATTTCTTATTGTCAATTCAATTAAAACTCTATTTTATATCTCTGTGTTGCTTTTAGGTCACTGAATTAGCAGGCTACACTGCTCGAGTGTACAATATGTTTTGGGTCTTTGATGAAGTAAAAAGAGGCATTTATAAGAGAACTGCTGTCATTCAAGAATCTGAAAGCCATAGCAAGAATGGAGCTAAGGTAGAATTACCTCTCAGTGACACATTGGCAATTAAAGGTATTAAACTCAAGTGCTTTTATATTTTCCTATGTTTGTATCTTACACTTTTTCTTAATTACAGGAAAAGTTATTGATGTGGATCACGGAATTATTTGTGAAAATGTTCCCATAATTACACCAGCAGGAGAAGTGGTGGCTTCCAGGCTAAACTTCAAAGTAAGATGATATTCAAGAATCTTCTGATTGTTATTGCAGTTTGTAATTTTATTTCTTACTTTAGGTAGAAGAAGGAATGCATCTTTTGATAACTGGTCCCAATGGTTGTGGGAAAAGTTCTCTCTTCAGAATTCTAAGTGGGCTCTGGCCTGTGTATGAAGGAGTCCTCTATAAACCACCTCCTCAACATATGTTTTATATTCCACAAAGGTAGGTATATCTTTTTATATTACAAGAAACAATCCTGAATTTCTTCTGTCAATTCTTGTTGCAGTTTATCTGTCTTTCCAAGTCCCTAAGGAGAGATTTGTGATCCCCTGCTCTCACTTTCACAAATCCACTAATTTATGGCCTATTTGTTACTTCCTAATCCCCTGGTAAGTTTCTGTCTTCATCCATGAAAGCCCCTAAACCCACCCTTTTACTTGTTTATTTTGTTCACCTGCTAACAAAATTTTATAGTATGCTAACAATCATCAAAATAATAAATTGGAATATTTAGTGGGAGTTGGGGGTAGAGAGAGAGTGGGAGAGAAGCAACAGAGGAAGGGACAGAAGGAAGAAAGACAGATGATAATAGATATTTGCTGACAAAATATATTTTGCTCAGAGTAAAATCTTGCTTTCTTTTGTACTAGTTTTTAAAAATAATACTCCAGAAGATCATTTGCATACATCACATTACAGTTGGGCCTCTGTATCTGCAGCTTCCACAACCTTGGATTCAACCCACCATGAATAAAAAATATTTTTAAAATAAACACTGAAAACAACAACATAACCATAAAAAATCATACAAACAAAAAACCAATGCATAGTATTTGTATTGTGTTAGGTATTACAAGTAATCTAAAGATGATTTAAAGTATATAGGGGGATGTGTGTTGGTGATATGCAAATACTGTGGCCATTTTATATAAAGGCATCTGTGGATTTTGGTGTTTTCTGGGGTCCTGGAACCAGTTCCACCCTGGGCACCAACCCATCATGTAATTCTAACACGTATGCTCTTACTACCTACGCTTCCTTGGCAGAAATATCTTGAAAAAGAAATTTTAATCGTAATTTTCTTACTATTCAAACTTACTATGCAGGCCCAAATACTAAGGCCCACAAGATCTGAAATAGATTCAGGCTTCCCACAATGGTGTACAAAAAGGTAACTTGTATAAACTTCTGCCCACCCATGACTTTGGAGTCTGAGAAACAAAAGGTTCAGAAAGTGAAAGAAGGATTATATATAAGTATAGAATTAAATCTGATCAAATACTTTTTTTAAAGAAAGAAAAAGAAAAAAAGGGAGAAATAGCTGGAGTATTGTGTTTCATGTCAGAGAGATAACAATTTTTTTTTCATTTAGTCTTTTTAGGATAGACAATAATTAGCATATAATCTTATGATGTTTATGTATCATTTAGTTATAAATAAAAACATTCAACTAATGGAAATAAAAACCAGAAATAAGTGCCTCAAGAAAGGCAAGAAATGCTATGGATGTTCAAAATGAGGAAAAAATAGAACAGTGTGTCATTTGACCTGAGTTTTGAAAGTAATTCAGGATTTGAACAGTTGCCATGGATTGCATCAGTTTCTCCAATTTCTAAATAGGTAAGAAATACCACAGATTCAAGTAAGCAGAAGTTTTTGTTTTTTGGACACTTCTGGATAGCATAATGTTCTTTCCTACTCTCCTCTAACACACGATGCTGAGAAAAGAAAGCATTTCTTAGACTCATCCCCACTAATAAGAAGTCATCAGTACATACTGGAAATGATAGTGCTCATCCTCTCAGTCCTTACTCGTTTGCTGCACTGTTTCTTTTAGCTGAAGTTCTTTGATTTAATTTTTTAAGGTTTTTTAGTAATTTGGATGTTTGCCATTTTCCCAGTCTCTAGCTAAGGAGCTCAACCTGCTCTCTATAAGTAAGTGACACAATTTTATGTGCTAAATTACTTCTCAAAAAGCATAATAAAAGATGACGGTAGCTTGCTTCCACAACACTCATTATTTTTTGTTTCCTGTTTTCAGAAGATATTCTGAAATTATGAGTAACATTTTACTTATCAGCTCAATATTTGTTTATTTCTAACTAGTAACTACTACTTCATTCACAGGGTTGTGTGCACAAGTACCATGTTACTTAATCTCCTAGATTAAATATAAATACTACTTGATAAATAAAGTTATGAATCACATTTTAAAATTAAATGCAACATAAAAGTCTTAAATTTGATTGTAAGCAGGAATGGTAAACATCACTAATTAGATTGTACAGGAAATTAAATATAGATAATAACTTTATTTCTATCTTGTTATGCATGAATAATACATATTAATTATGTTCTGTATAAGTTATGCTAAATAGAGTATTTTTAAGTAATTAAATTGAATTTCAAAGGGACTACATACTTTACTTAGCGTTATATGGAATTTCAAAGCCAGAGTTAGACTATACCAAGTCTTTGAATACAAATCTTCTGTACTCACTGCCTCTCATTTTCAGATTAATAAGATTATCACATTTAAGCATCTTAAGATGAAAAAAATCCTACTGTTTTTGATCTTAAATATTTTCTCAGATAATCATAACACAGTCTGTATTACTTTCCCAACTTTCTGAGGAATAACAAAATATCATTCTTTATAATTTGTCTTCACTTTTCAAAAATATCTGTATCTTCAGCTATCTTCTTTTTTCTTTTTCTTTTTTTGAAACAGAGTGTCACTCTGTCACCCAGGCTGGAGTGCAGTGGCACAATCTTGGCTCACTGCAGCCTCTGCCTCCTGGGTTCACCATGGTACCACCATGCACGGCTAATTTTTTATTATTTGTATTGACAGGGTTTTCCTACCTTGCCAGGGCTAATCTTGAACTCCTGGCCTCAAGTGATTATCGCACCTCAGCTTCCCAAGTAACTGGGATTACAGGCGCCCACCACGAAACCCAGAGAATTTTTGTATTTTTAGTAGAGTTGGGGTTTCATCACGTTGGCCAGGCCGGTCTCGAACTCCTGGCCTCAAGTGATCCACCCGCCTTGGCCTCCCAAAGTGCTGGGATTAAACACGTGAGCCACTCTACCTGGCCATTGTATTCTTCAACTGTTTTTCTAAGGAAGAAGAGCTTAAGACATGAAATCTCAGCCTTTACAAGTACTAGTATATTTATGTTTTCTTTGGTATCTTTAATTGATATCTATATTTTCTTTGATGGCATTTCCACTTCTTCCTTTTAATGATATAGTGTGTGTGTTTTAAAAAATTATATGCATTAAAATTGATTTTATCCTGAGAATGTTGTGACCTCTTGAGATAACTGTTGGGTCCTAGGCATCCTGAACCAGGATTGAGCATCTCTAGGGTATTGTTATTTTTTGTAATTAACAATATGTCAAACAATTAGTGTGTGCTAGTCACAATTCTACATATATAAGTTTCTTATTTTTCTGTATGACAACCTATAAAGTTGGTATTAGTATCCCTATTTTGTGAGAAAACTTAAAGAGGTTTAAGTCCTCCAGTGGATAAATGCTGGAGCTAGAATTTGAACTCAGATGTGCCTTACCCTAAAGTCATTTTGCCTTATTGGTATCAACAGGGGCATGTGTATGAAAAATTACTACCCTTTATCCTGACCTTGCAAGTATCACCAGCTAAGGTTGTTTTCTTGGTGTGCTGATCTGTACTAATATCAAGCTGTGGTTTGGAGGCAGAGGTCCTCATAATCCTCGATGTACATGGCAATTAAGTCAATTTTAACATACATTTTAGCATAGGTACTTGGCCATCATTCAGATATGTTAAGGTGAAGGAAGCTATATTCTCATATGAAAGTGAAATTTTAAAAAATTTATTGGTGTTCAATTCATTTTCAAATTAAATTTTATTCTCTACTCTTTCCTATTCTTCTAAAATTCATTTCTCCATAAAATTTTAAAGAATTTTTCAAAAATAGTCCCTTAATTTTAAATCAGAATTCTTGTTGAGATATAAAACAAGCAAACCTTAATTTTCAGGATGCATTATGGCTTAAAAAGATCATGACTTACCCTTTATGTCATCAAAAGAAGAGATTGTCGCTTGCAACAGTGAAGACGGTGTTTTATTTCAGAAGTTCTGCAGAAAGGGCTTGAAGGACGATAATACCAACATTGGCACAACTGCCCTGTGCACTAAGAAGTACTTGCACCAAATAAGCTTTATGGATATTTTAAAATATGAAGTTCTGGGCTGGGCCTGGTGGCTCATGACTGTAATCCCAGCACTTTAGGAGGCTGAGGTTGGATAATCACTTGAGGCCAGGAATTTAAGGTTAGCCCTGGCAACATAGGGGGACCCCGTCAATACAAATAATAAAAAAGTAGCTGGATATGGTGGTACTTGCCTGTAGTCCCAGCTACTTAAGAGGCTGAGGTGGGAGGGCTGCTTGAGTCTGGGAAGTTGAGGCTGCAGTGAGCCATGATTGCACCACTGCACTCTGGCCTGGGCAACAGAGTGAGATGCTATCTCAAAAGAATAAAAATAAAAATAAAACAAAAAAATAAAAGCTGTGAAGTTCCATTTTCTATTGTTTCTATATGAATGACTTCCAAATCTAAGATTTCTTCTTTGTAGGGATCAGGGAACTCTGTGTTATATATCAACATTGTTTAACCCACACATATAAAACCAGATGATGGCTATTAACTAGAAAGCATATGAGATCAGGTCAGAAGAACTGATTTGCCTCTTTTCTCTATGGAGGACAGAAAGGGTGCTGTTAAAGTATTCTCAGTGAGATCCTTGCTTTTTTTCTTTTTATCCAAGATCTCAGATTTTAAAAATGAGGATGTGGTCTGGAAAAGGATCTAAGCAAGAATCTGGGGTATGCTGTTTTAAATATCTTAATCTCAATTTTCCTATAGGTCTCTAGCTTTTGGACCTGTCAATTCTTAATGAATATCTAGCTGCCAAAAGGCAAACAGGGTGCACCTCTTGAGGACAAGGAGTGTGTTTATTTAAGAAAGAGGCAGACTAGCAGGCCACTGCCTGAGTGGAATATGGGTCTATAAAAGCCACTGGAATAAAGGAGGAATGTGATGTGGCTTAATCCAGAGCTCCTCACAGAACTCTATACCTATGTACTGTGCCAATGTGTATGTAGGTTACATATCTATTGTCCTGCTGCCCTCAAAGCAAAGAAATATGGCTTTGGGAGTAGGGGTTGTACTGGAACAGACTTTGCCCTTGTTGAGTCACTGTTGAACAAACTTTTATAGATTAAAAGCTAGAAAAGGCAACCACATGTCTCTGTACAGCACTGGTAGGATCCTAGTAAATATATTGTAATTGTGCAATAAATATCTGATAAGTGATTGACTGAATGAATGAACATCTCCACAGATTTGGTTTCTACTGCCAAGTCAATCTGGTACCTTACACTAATTATGAGCAATCTATTTATTTTGCTGCTTGCAGTAGGTATGTTGCAAAATTCTCTTTATGATGGGGATAAATATCTGTCATTTAACATGTCCTTTTTTAGAAAATTATTTTAACCACAAGGAAGGCTTAGTAGCATTGCTGTAGCAAATTGACTTCTATTCCTTGCTTTCTGACTGTTAGACTTACAGCCAAGTAATCTTTGTATAAATACCTTTGGGCAGTCAGTTGACAGAAATAGAAGTTGTACATTTTAGTTCCTCCTGTGTAGTAGTTGGTACAGTTCAGTTTTTTTAAATCTCTTTTAAAGAGATCTATAAATGTAAACACAATTTTCTATAGCTTTCTATGGCTTGGAAGAATGCTAAAGATACTTTTTAAAATCTTTAACTTTTCTAAGGGCTCATTTATAAAAGTAATAATGAAAAAACTCCCCTCTCACTCAAAAGTTTTTCTCATTTTATGAGTACTATTACATTAAACCATATGGAACTGCAATTTTTATAGGTCAAATATCAGCAATTTAAATGGTAATCTGATATAATGATAAATACTCTTAAAGTTGACTTTTACAGAAATTTGCATTTTTAACAGCTTAGCAATACTTTAATTCTTCCACTAATAATATATTTATTTATTTACTTATTGAGACAGTGTCTCACTCTATTGCCCAGGCTGGAGTTCAGTGACACAATCTTGGCTCACTGCAACCTCTGTCTCCAGGGTTCAAGAGATTCTTGTGCCTCAGCCTCCCAAGTAGCTGGGATTACAGGTGTGTGCCACCACACCTGGCTAATTTTTGCATTTTTAGTAGAGATGGGGTTTCACCATGTTGAGCAGGCTGGTCTCAAACTTCTGACCTCAGGTGATTCACCCAGCTTGGCCTCCCAAATTACGGGGATTACAGATGCGAGCCACTGCACCTGGCCTAATATTATTTTTATTACTTGGAAATAAACCTCATCCCTGCTCTTAAGAGGCTATTCTCATCTCTGTTTTGGAATCTAGAAATATCTTATCCAAAAGATATAATTTCAGTAATAGTAAATATCTATTTTCACTTGAATATTTCTTCTTATTATCACACATTTTTTAAGAATACTATAAATGACTCAAATCTAGTTCTTTCTATGCATGAAAAACCCTGATGCAATGATTGGTTCCAGCATGTATAGTTATGTGAATTATTGATAGTTAAATTTTATGCCTTTCAGATTGTTAACTTCTTTTGCTACGACAACACAGCAGTACTTAGTGGTACATTATTCTTAAACTTAACACATCTCATGCCTTAAATACAGTTAACATTGCTGCAAAATTTTTATCAATATTGTTCCAATTAAATTTTATATGATTACTTTAAAAATTTGTTTTCTCTGCATATAGGCCTTTCATGTCACACTTTTTTTTCTCCTCTGGATTTGAATTGGTTTTTTGCTCTCAATTTAGGAAATATTTAGAATTTTGTGTCATTCAGAAGCTCCAAGCACATAGATACAGCTAACACTTCTCAGTGCTTTCCCATTCTTTCTAGCTTTGTCTTAGAGAATAATAAAAAAGTAACTCTAACAAACATCAATACATTTTACCAAAAAAAAAAAATCACTGTCAGATTACTTAGATGTTAATGCAGAAAAGTGGGAATATAATGCAAAGTATAAAAGCACCTTGAGACATTAGTAACAAAACTATAAAAAGCCATAATCATGGGGAATGAATTTTATCTCAAATAATTTTAC